TTTCTTAAATGCCAAAGGAACTTGTAATTATTCTAAATGACAACGTGCACAATTTACATTAATGTATTCTTCATTCTGGCCAGGGGTGGTGGCTCACACCTGTAATCCCAAAACTTTGGGAGGCTGAGGTGGGAAGATTGCTTGAGCCAGGAGTTTGAGACCAGCCTGGCTAACATGGTGAAACCCTGTTTCTATTAAAAATACGAAAATTAGCCAGGTGTGGTGGCGCTGGCCTGTAATCCCAGCTACTAGGGAGGTTGAGGCAGGAAAATCGTTTGAACTCGGGAGGTGGAGGCTGCAGTGGGCCGAGATCTCACCACTGCACTCCAGTCTGGGCGACAGAGCGAGACTCCGTCTCAAAAAAAAAGAAAAAAAAAAGATAACTTTTTAAGGAAGGTTAATGCAGTTTGGGCCAGGGGCTCTACTTATTAGTTGCAGGGCTAACACAGACCCGGGAGAACTAGAACGGGATACAGGTGAGAGTTAACCGGTGGTGTGTGATGTGATGAAAACTAGGCAATGGGAAGGAGATCAACCTTTACCCGTCAGTCTTCTAATCTCAGCAAATCACTTCCATGAGTTGGTGTAGAAGGTGTCAGGGCTGACTAGGGTCCCTGCTGTGAGTGTGGGCACAACTCCAGGCACTTCCCCATCTCCCAGCCGGCCCAGCGAGGTGCCTGGAGAGCCCAGGCCAGATGTTCTGGCCAGGGCTGACGTCACGTTTGCATGACGTCACCAGCGCTGACGAACCACACAGAGAGGGGCCTGTCAGCTCACCTCAGAGCGCAGGCAACTTCTTAGAGCGGGGAACTGGCCGCCTCCTATTCTACCTTGACGGTCCGAATAGTCAGAGCTACAGGAGCCGAAGCGCCGAAGGAGCTCAGCAACCGCTACCTCCCTCTTTCCTTGGCCCTTATCCGCGTCTTCTCTAAGGCCCAGGAGCGGTCCCGGCAGCGGCGCGCTCACGAGTCCGCCGGTGGAGGCGGTCACGCGCACGCACGCTTGTGCGCAAGCCCGTTCCCTCAGAACCCGGAAGTGCGAGGCCGAGGAGAGCCACGTGGGTCGAGCTGGGGCGCAGCTCGCATGGGGGAGTCTATCCCGCTGGCCGCCCCGGTCCCGGTGGAACAGGCGGTGCTGGAGACGTTCTTCTCTCACCTGGGTATCTTCTCTTACGACAAGGCTAAGGACAATGTGGAGAAGGAACGAGAGGCCAACAAGAGCGCGGGGGGCAGCTGGCTGTCGCTGCTGGCGGCCTTGGCGCACCTGGCCGCGGCCGAGAAGGTCTATCACAGCCTCACCTACCTGGGGCAGAAACTAGGTACCTCCGCCCCGCCCCCCGAGCCCCTTGAGCTTGTCATGTGCTTATGTTGTTTGCCTACCAGGGGGCCAGTCTTTCTTCAGCAGGAAGGATTCCATCCGCACCATCTATACTTCATTGCATAATGAGCTGAAGAAGGTGGTGACTGGCCGTGGTGCCCTGGGTGGGACTGCTCCTCACGTGGAAGAACTCCTTTCCCACCTGTCAGAGCAGCTCTGCTTCTTTGTTCAGGCTCGGATGGAGATAGCAGACTTCTATGAGAAGATGTACACCCTCAGCACACAGAAGTTCATCAATGCTGAAGAGCTCGTTGGCCTTTTGGATGCCATCATGAAAAAATACAGCTCCAGGTCAGTGTGGGGAGGAGGGAGGGAGAAAGCGTTCCACTTATCTCTATTTCCCTCTCCCCTTTAGATTTCACCACCCAATCCTCAGTCCTTTGGAAAGCAGTTTCCAGCTGGAAGTTGACGTCCTGTGTCATCTCCTGAAAGCCCAGGCCCAGGTCTCAGAGTGGAAGTTCCTCCCATCTCTGGTTAATTTACACAGTGCGCACACCAAACTGCAGACGTGGGGCCAGATCTTTGAGAAACAGCGGGAGACCAAGAAACATCTGTTTGGAGGGCAGTCTCAGAAGGCCGTGCAGCCTCCACACCTTTTCCTTTGGCTGATGAAACTCAAAAACATGCTTCTTGCCAAGTTTAGCTTTTACTTTCATGAGGCTCTGAGCCGACAAACGACTGCTTCAGAAATGAAAACGTTGACAGCAAAAGCTAACCCAGACTTTTTTGGAAAGATTTCCAGCTTCATCAGAAAATATGATGCTGCCAATGTGTCCTTAATTTTTGACAACAGAGGTTCTGAGAGTTTTCAGGGTCATGGTTATCACCACCCCCATTCCTACAGAGAGGCCCCCAAGGGTGTGGACCAGTATCCAGCTGTAGTGTCTCTGCCCAGCGACAGGCCAGTCATGCACTGGCCCAATGTCATCATGATCATGACGGACCGCACATCTGATCTGAACAGCTTGGAGAAAGTGGTCCACTTCTATGATGACAAAGTTCAGAGTACCTACTTCCTAACCCGCCCGGAACCTCACTTTACCATTGTCATCATTTTTGAGTCAAAGAAATCTGAGAGAGACTCCCACTTTATTTCCTTCCTCAATGAGGTCTCACTTGCCCTTAAGAACCCCAAAGTGTTTGCAAGTCTGAAACCTGGAGCCAAAGGTTAGCAGGTGATTTGCGTGGAGGGGTTTCAAGACTAGAAACTGTTCTTAATTGCCCTAATGATCTACGGTGGTCTGTGAATAGAGTTTACATCCATTCATGCCTCTTTCAGAACTAAATTAAAGACAAATCCTCCCTGTGTTGCACACTTTATAAGCAATTAAGGCCAATTGAATTAAGTTTCCAAAGAGTAATCTAGGAAGTGGTCATGGGCTACCATGTGTCTCCATGGTACAGCAAAGTAGTTTCAGTATTTTCCCCTATTTTGCTATATTTCTTGTAGATTGAATATTTATTGGGCTTTTTTTTTTCCCATATGTTTTTCTGTTGTTCTAAACATTGTGTTCTACTGCAATTCCAAACAGCCTCTCTGTTTCCCTCCTTCTTGGAAGAGTAATAGGGATGAGATATTAAATGGCCTTTTTAGAATTAAGAACTATATGTTTTCTGTCTCATAAATTAGCAAATGAATATGGAGTTAGTAGATTTATGATTCTGATCTACAAATTAACATTTTTGATGCCAAAATTAGGGTCTTGGTAAGAAATTTCTATCAGTTATTGAAACTGAAAGTGAGTCAGATTGGTAGCATGACGTAAGGTTTTAACAGTTCAGAAGATCCTCATGGCAGCTTTAATAGCCATGGGTTCTTTTGGGGTAATGTACACACCTAACTGCATTTGTTTTGACTTCTTTAATGTTTGAATGTTTCACTCTGTTGTAAAGTCAGCATAAGCCATCATGTGGGCTTTCTTCATTCTTCAGCATATTATCCGCTTCGCTTTCTGTTTATCACTTTTCTGCTGAAATGTACATGTTTGGCTCTACTCCTTGGTTATTTTTAGGCTTAAAAGCATGCAGTCGGTTTTTCAGCCACTTTTAGATACTCATGCAACATAGCCTACTTTTATAAAATCAAAATGAAGGTCTTCATACGCTGTACTTGCTAAAAATCAACTGTGCGCTTGAAAGACCTCTTCATAGTTGAGTAATCACCTCAGTACTTAAGCACTTCTGAACTTGGGTTTCATGCCTGCCCCCCACAAATTATGTTTAGAAGCAGCACTGCATCTTAGCACATGCTGCCTTATTTCTTTCCTTCGGCAGGTGTTCATGGGAAGTAGGTGGATCAGTGAAGGCATAATGGGCTGTGGAGACCTTCACTTCTAGATTATTGATTCAAAATAAAAAGAAGCCACAAAGAGTAATTGAGTTGTTACTGGTTTGATGGTTCCTTTGAAGCTTGTGTGAAATGTAATGGTCATATTCGTCTTTTTTCCCATGATTGTGTGGAGCCACTGTTTTACTGGGTGTCCACAGCAGGTATGCCAGCAACATCAGCAGAGACCAGAGAGCCCCTCAGAGTCCATGTAGGAAGCCTGCCCACCTAGGGTGGACTGCCTGGCAGAAGAAAGAAGAACCGGCCAGGCACGGTGGCACACGCCTGTAATCCCAGTACTTTGGGAGGCTGAGACGCGTGGATCACTTGAGGTCAGGAGTTCGAGATCAGCGTGGCCAACATGGTGAAACCCCATCTCTACTAAAAATACAAAAGTTGGCCGGTTGTAGTGACGGGTGACTGTAATCCCAGTTACTCTGGAGGCTGAGGCAGGAGAATTGCTTGAACCTGGGAGGTGGAGGATGCAGTGAGCTGAGACTGTGCAGCTGCACTCCAGCCTGGGTGAAAGAGCGAGACCTGTCTCAAAAAAAAAAAAAGAAGAAGAAGAACCAAGAATCTACTGGCCTATTTTTTATTTTCTGGGAAGAACATGTGTTTTTCCTTTTTTTTTTTTTTTTTTTTTGAGACAGGGTCTTGTCTGTTTTCCAGGCTGGAGTACAGTGGCACAATCACAACTCACTGCAGCCTCAACCTCCTGGGCTCAAGTGATCCTCCCACATCAGCATCCCGAGTAGGTGGGATTACAGGCATGAGCCATCACACCTGGGTCTCACTATGTTGCTCGGGCTGGACTCAAACTCCTGGACTCACATGAGCCTCCCGCCTCGGCCTCCCAAAGCACTGGGTTTATAAGCATGTGCCACTGCACCTGGCCTCCTTTCTTTTTCTTTAAAAATGGTCATAAGCTTTGTAAAAAGCTAGTTTGCTTTAAATAGAAAGTAGTGATTTACCTCTGCATTTTATTCACTCAGGTTCTATAAAAAAAGTCTCAGCAGATTTTACAACATTGACCTTACCTAAGAAATTGAAAGCAATTGGAGCTAAAAAGTCAAATCACTTTTCCTCTCTATTGTGTTCTGCCAAGAAACTGAAAAATATTCCTTGGTATGCATGTATTTTTTTCCTCTTAGATTAAACCACCATTAGCCTTAATGACACAGTCCCCCAAATACCTAGAAGAATATATACTTCAGTGGAACCCCGAGAGAGGTGTAAGTAAAGCATATATATGTTATTTAAATAACCAGTCCTCACCTAGAACATATTTGAATTGTATATCTATTTTTAAACATAAACACAAAAAGAATTTCAAAGAACAGAAGGCAGATGTGAATATTAAGAAAATCTAAGACAATATGTATTACTGTGCAGCTGTCATAGACTGTACTGGAAGAGTTTTTGAAGATTGAATATTGATACTTAAATTATTTCTGAAGCTCTTCAATAAAGTTTTCTAATTATAAAAACTCCACATAATTTGGTTCAAGCCAAGAAACAAAGTCATTTTACTCTAAGATTTATTCTCTAAATATAGTAATGAGATCTGTAAAGTCTGTGTTTTGCTAATTAAAAGAGTAAATCTGCGTATTTTCTGCAGACTGCTTTCTTTGAATCTGTTT